CGCCAGGGCGCTGCGGCCGGATCCCAGGTGAGTTCCTTGACTCCGCGCCGCGCAGGTCACTGTGGCATAACTGGGAAAACCGCCGCTTCTCCCTCGGGAGCGGAGGCGGAGGGCCACGTCCTCCCTGGGGGTGCACAATCTCTGCTTGGACAACGCCCGCGTGCAGTAGCCCCACAGACTCCCATGCAGCCCCCCCGCCACGTGTGCCGCATCCGCGCCCTGCATGCAACACCCGCCCCCTCCAGCGCAGCATGCCCCTCGCTGGCGTGCAGCACCCCCCATGTGTGCAGCACCCCTGCCCCGAATACAGCACCTCTCCCCAGTACAGCACTCCCGCCCCGCATGCAACACTCGCCCCCCTCCAGGGCAGCATCCCCATCCCCCGCGCGTGCAGCACCCCCTCGAGGGGCGGGAAACTCTTTGGGACACCCGGGGTCACGCCCTGCAGGGTAAAACCCCCGTCCAGGGCAGCCATCTGCACCCCCTCGCCATGGGCCCACTGCCTGCTCCGTCCCGGGATGCGCCTTAATGGCGGGTCGGGCGGCAGCGGGAGCTCTGCTGCCTGGTGGGACCGGACGTGGCAGCCGGCGGGCTGGAGGCTCCCAGGTCCCGGCCTCGCCCTGGCCTCGCCTCGCCCCCTAGAGTCTCCCCGAGCGCTCGTAGCGGCGGGGCGGGGTGGGGAGGCGCTGATTGGCCGGCGCGGGCACCGCTTGCCGCCGCCACGGCATCCCGCTGCGTTCGTACAGGCTCGTGTCGACTCGGCTCCGTTGCGCGGCCCGGCTCGGCTCCCCTCAGCTGCGCTCGACTCCGCTGTTCGGCTCGGCTGTTCGGCTTGGCTACAGGGCTCGGCTGTTCGGCTTGGCTACATGGCTCGGCTGCGCGGCTCGGCTCTGTTCGGCTCGGCTCGGCTGCTGGGCTCGGCTGTTCGGCTCAGCTGCGCGGCTCGGCTCGTCTCGGCTCTGTTCGGCTCGGCTCGGCTGCTGGGCTCGGCTGTTCGGCTCAGCTGCACGGCTCGGCTCGGCTCGGCTCGGCTCGGCTGCGCGGCCGCTGACGGGCGTGCGCTGGGGGCGCGGGGCGCGGGGCGCGGGCCTCGGCGGCGGCGGCGGCGGCGGCGGCGGAAGCCAGGTGCCCCCGCCCGCCCTGTCCTCTCGACGAGGCGGAGGCGTCGCCGCGGGCCAGGCCTCGGACTGCCGCGTCGGAGTGGACGCGGGGGGCGGCGGCGCGGGCGGACGCGGGCGGCGCGAAGCAGCGGGGCCCGCGGGGGCGCCCCGGCCGGGTCGGCGCGGACGGCACTCGGCGGACGCGGGCGGACGCTGGGCGGCCCCTCCCTGCCCGCGCGCCCGGGCGCCCCTGGCCGGCGCCGGGCCCCAGAGCGATGACATCGACGGGGAAGGACGGCGGCGCGCAGCACGCGCAGTATGTTGGGCCCTACCGGCTGGAGAAGACGCTGGGCAAGGGGCAGACAGGTGCGTGCGGCCGGGGCGGGGACCGGGGCCGGTGGGTCTGAGCGCGGCTGCTTCTCTCCCGCAGGTCTGGTGAAGCTGGGGGTTCACTGCGTCACCTGCCAGAAGGTGGCCATCAAGATCGTCAACCGTGAGAAGCTCAGCGAGTCGGTGCTGATGAAGGTGGGTGGGGCCGGGGAGGGAGGCGGGGCCGGGAGCGTGATGTTCTCTGGCCTCTCCCATGCAGGTGGAGCGGGAGATCGCGATCCTGAAGCTCATTGAGCACCCCCACGTCCTAAAGCTGCACGACGTTTATGAAAACAAAAAATATTTGTAGGTATTGCTGGGTCTGAAGAGCTGGGGTGGCTGGGCGCACTGGTGGCCCCGTCTCCTGCAGGTACCTGGTGCTAGAACACGTGTCAGGTGGTGAGCTCTTCGACTACCTGGTGAAGAAGGGGAGGCTGACGCCTAAGGAGGCTCGGAAGTTCTTCCGGCAGATCATCTCTGCGCTGGACTTCTGCCACAGCCACTCCATATGGTGAGGCCCCACCCCTGGTGCCCCCCACTCCCGCCCTGTTCAGCCTCACCACCCTCCTCCCCAGCCACAGGGATCTGAAACCTGAAAACCTCCTGCTGGACGAGAAGAACAACATCCGCATCGCAGACTTTGGCATGGCGTCCCTGCAGGTTGGCGACAGCCTGTTGGAGACCAGCTGTGGGTACGTGGCCCTCTGCCCTGGAGAGAGGCTGGGCCCCGCCGCTGACCTCTGCCCTTGCCCGCAGGTCCCCCCACTACGCCTGCCCCGAGGTGATCCGGGTGAGTCAGCGCCGCCGCGTGCAGCTCTGTGGCCCCCCAACAGCCCGGGCACTGCTGTCCACAGGGGGAGAAGTATGACGGCCGGAAGGCGGACGTGTGGAGCTGCGGCGTCATCCTGTTCGCCTTGCTGGTGGTGAGACCCTGGCCCCCTCAACCCTGCCCTGGCCACGCTGACCCCCACACCCGGCCGCCCGCAGGGGGCTCTGCCCTTCGACGATGACAACTTGCGACAGCTGCTGGAGAAGGTGAAGCGGGGCGTGTTCCACATGCCGCACTTTATCCCGCCCGACTGCCAGAGTCTGCTACGGGGCATGATCGAGGTGGACGCCGCACGCCGCCTCACGGTGCGTGCCCTCGGAGCGGGGCGGCCCCAGAGCGTACTAACTCCCTGTTTCTCTTTCCTTGTAGCTAGAGCACATTCAGAAACACATATGGTATATGTAAGTAGCTTTTCCACCCACTAATCGCCTGCTGATGAGCGGGTGGCCCGTCCTGTGTCCACAGAGGGGGCAAGAATGAGCCCGAACCAGAGCAGCCCATTCCTCGCAAGGTGCAGATCCGCTCGCTGCCCAGCCTGGAGGACATCGACCCCGACGTGCTGGACAGCATGCACTCACTGGGCTGCTTCCGAGACCGCAACAAGCTGCTGCAGGACCTGCTGTCCGAGGAGTGCGTCTGGGGCTGCTCCCGGGTGGGGCACGCCAGCGCGTCTCGCGCCTCTCGCCCGCTGTAGGGAGAACCAGGAGAAGATGATTTACTTCCTCCTCCTGGACCGGAAAGAAAGGTACCCGAGCCAGGAGGATGAGGACCTGCCCCCCCGGAACGAGATAGGTATGGGTCCAGGGGTGGCCTCCAGCCCGGCCGGCTGTCTGGCCTGACCTTCGTCTGTACTCAGACCCTCCCCGGAAGCGTGTGGACTCCCCGATGCTGAACCGGCACGGCAAGCGGCGGCCAGAACGCAAATCCATGGAGGTGCTCAGCGTGACGGACGGCGGCTCCCCGGTGCCTGCGCGGCGGGCCATTGAGATGGCCCAGCACGGCCAGAGGTGTGTGTGCCCCGAGGCTGCTGGGCCTCCCTTAACTGTGTTTTCTCGCTCTGTTCTGCTGTAGTAAAGCAATGTTCAGTAAAAGCCTGGATATCGCTGAGGCCCATCCCCAATTCAGCAAAGAAGACAGGTATACACCCCGACCACCCGTCCCCGCACCTCTGAGCAGTGGCCCTGTACCTTGTGACCTCCAGGTCTCGGTCCATCAGCGGTGCCTCCTCAGGCCTTTCCACCAGCCCACTCAGCAGCCCCCGGGTGAGTGACCCCCCGCCCCCACCCAGCTCGGACCACCCCGCTCGCTCCCTGCGCCTCCCCGTAGCCTATTAGGAAGCTTGTCCTGCCCCCACCGCCCCCCGAGCCGCCCTTCGTGGCCCGCCCCCTGGCCACCTCCACGGAGCCCGAAGCTTGTGGGAGCGCCTCGAGGCCTGGACACGTCCTCCCTCTGCAGGCCGCCCTGCGGCCCGACCCCAAGACCCAGACCTTGCCGTGCAAGGCCAAGCTGACCGACAAGCCTCTGCAGGGCACCAAGTCCAACCCCTTCCCGGCCAGCACCCCAGCCCGGCCTCCCGCCACTGGCCTTTGTCCCCAGCTGGCACCACCCCTGGGCCCGCCTGCCCTGCGGGTGCCCCCCCGGCCCCCACCCGCCGGGATTGAACCAAACACCAAATCTGTCCCCACCATACAGGTGACCCCTCACCCCTCACCAAGGGGCAGTCCCCTCCCCACCCCCAAGGGGACACCTGTCCACACGCCAAAGGAGAGCCCGGCTGGCACGCCCAACCCCACGCCCCCGTCCAGCCCCAGCGTCGGAGGGGTGCCCTGGAGGGCGCGGCTCAACTCCATCAAGAACAGCTTTCTGGGCTCACCCCGCTTCCACCGCCGGAAACTGCAAGGTGAGTGTCTGCCCGGAGGCGCCAGAGTGGGGCGCCTTTCCTCCTGTTCATCCTGTGTGCACAGTTCCGACGCCGGAGGAGATGTCCAACCTGACACCAGAGTCGTCCCCAGAGTAAGTGGCCCCTGCTGGAGGCCTCCTGGTACAATCCTCACAGCCTCTGTCTCCCACTGCCCAGGCTGGCGAAGAAGTCCTGGTTTGGGAACTTCATCAGCCTGGAGAAGGAGGAGCAGATCTTCGTGGTCATCAAAGACAAACCTCTGAGCTCCATCAAGGCTGACATCGTGCACGCCTTCCTGTCGGTGAGGCCACAGGGCGCTGGGGGAGGCGGGCACCAGCCACGCTCACGCTGCTCTCTCTCCACAGATTCCCAGTCTCAGCCACAGCGTCATCTCCCAAACGAGCTTCCGGGCCGAGTACAAGGCCACGGGGGGGCCAGCCGTGTTCCAGAAGCCGGTCAAGTTCCAGGTTGATATCACCTACACGGAGGGTGGGGAGGCGCAGAAGGAGAACGGCATCTACTCCGTCACCTTCACCCTGCTCTCAGGTGAGCTGGCGCCCCCAGGGCGGCTCCGGGCCCCGTCCAGGGCATAACCCCCTGTCTCCCCTAGGCCCCAGCCGTCGCTTCAAGAGGGTGGTGGAGACCATCCAGGCCCAGCTGCTGAGCACACACGACCCGCCTGCGGCCCAGCACTTGTCAGGTGAGGCGGGCTCAGCTCCGGCCAACCTGCGGTCCCTCCCTCCTCTCTCCATTCTGTACTCCAGACACCACTAACTGTATGGAAATGATGACGGGGCGGCTTTCCAAATGTGGTAAGAATCCCCCACGCTCACCTGGCACCTCCTTTTTTTTTTTGTCTCTGTTCTGTGTACCCAGGCAGCCCATTGAGTAACTTCTTTGACGTAATTAAACAACTTTTTTCAGACGAGAAGAACGGGCAGGCGGCCCAGGCCCCCAGCACGCCCGCCAAGCGGAGTGCCCACGGCCCACTCGGTGACTCCGCGGCCGCTGGCCCTGGCCCCGGAGGGGACGCCGAGTACCCAACGGGCAAGGACACGGCCAAGATGGGCCCGCCCACCGCCCGCCGCGAGCAGCCTTAGACACACTAGCCCCCCCCCCCAGCACAGCACTGACAGCGGCTGCCTCGCCGCCCGCCGCCCGCCCTGCCCCGAGTGGACCCGCGGCCGCGCCGCCCGTCCGTCCAGACTGTTCTCAGAGCCTGGGAGGAAAGGAAAGGGGCGTTGGGGCCGGCCTGTGGGCTGCGCCACCCGCGCCCGCTCTCTTTTCTCTCTGTCTCTGCCTCTGCCTGTCTCTGACAGCATCGCTTGTTTCCACTCTGATACCAGGAATTATCCCGAAAAGTTAACATGTCACCTCCACGAGGCCATCCTCTGTGACCGAAGGCAGCTGCTGCGGACCCGCCCTCCCTCCGCTCCTGCTGTTGCTGCCGGGCAGTGAGGCCCAGCCCAGCGCCCCGTCCACCCCGCGGCAGCTCCTCGCCTCAGCTCCGCACGGCCCGTGGGAGGAAGGCCAGGCTCGGGGGAGCCTCCTCCAGCCCGGCCGACCCGGACTCCCGGTCACCTGACCCCTCAGCAAGAACAGCCTGCCTGGTGGCCTTCTGGGGCCAGGACCCCTGGTGGGCAACGTAGCCACAGGAACAGGCCCCGTCCACCGCCTCCACGCCGCACCTGGAGGCCTCCTCGCAGGCCCGTGCCCCGCCTCCCTGGCTGCGCCGCCTCCGTGTAGTCTTGGCCTCCTCAGGCTGCCTCCCGTCCTCTCGTCTCACCCGCGCCTCCCTTGCCTCATCTGGGGCGGCTGTGGGCTCTGGCGCTCCTCTCTGGCTGAGGTGGAAACAGAGACACCCTGCGGCACCAGAGCCTTCCCAGCAGGCCAGGCCGCTGGGCTGGGATCAGTGTTATTTATTTGCCGTTTTAATTTATGGATTCTCCGCACCTCTGTTCAGGGAAGGGCGGCGGCCACATCCCCTGCCGTCTGCGTGTCTCAGGCAGTGGGGGGGCTGGGGCCAGGGCGCCCTCTGAGGACAGAGCTGGTGGGGCGCGGGGGGGCTGGCGAGCTACTGTAAACTTTAAAGAATTCCTGCAAGATATTTTTATAAACTTTTTTTTCTTGGTGGTTTTTGGAAAAGGGTGTGGGGGTGGGGGCGCCGCTGGGGCAGGGCCAGGTTTTGTGTTTTAGTCCCTTGCTCCTGCTTCTTTCTACACACACATCTAAAGACGGTGCGGCTCGCTCTGTCATGGGTTCCGTCTCTCTGTGGAGAAGCAGCTCCACCTCTGGGGGGGCTCGGGGCAGAGGGGCGGTGTCTTGTAGCGGGCGGCAGCGCCAGCGCCCCTCTGTCAGGCTGGGGCAATCTTGGTTTTGTGTCCAAAGGTGAAGGGGTAGGAGGAGGGCCCTCAGCTGGCCCTCCCCACACACAGGACGGCAGGGGCACTGTGAGGCTTTTCTTATTAAAATGAAAAAATTGAAAAAAAAGGACAAAGAGTCGGTGGCGCTCCTCTGCAGGGCGTTCTGTGCAGAGCGAGGCCCAGGGCGCAGCCCTCAGAGGGCTGCAGGCCCACCCTGCCCAGTGCCCGCCGCCGTGCTTCACCCCAGCTCCAGCTTCTGTGTTCCCTTCCGCCCATGTGCCCAGCCCTCCCAGGCGGGCACAGCCCGGGTGCGGCGGCCGTGGGGGACGGCGGGTCTGATGCATGCCTCTGCCATGGAGTCGTCTGTCTGCTTCGGTGCCTGCCCCTGCCTCCCACCCACCTCGTGTATAGATTTTAACGCTTCTGTTAACATTAGACCTCTGCCACAGGCTGGGATTTCTATACATAAGAACAAAAGCAAACACCTAGGACAGCAAACGCCAGGCGGTACAGGCGGGAAGGGGCTCTCCACGGAGATCGAGGACACGAAGCAAACTGCCTCTTGCTTGCCTTCCCCTTTTGTGCTTCGGACACACGCGGACTCCAGCAGGCGCCACGGAAATGGGCAAGCCCCTGCAGTGTACCCCTGTCATAACTGTGAGCAGCTGCAGCTCCGGAACAATAAATCCCTTCCGCAAAGACAGCGACGCAGGTCTTCATCTGGGCAGGGCGGGC